GTTCACGCCTGTAATTCCAGCACTTTGGGAGGCCAAAGTGGGTGGATCAGGAGTTCGAGACCAGGAGTTGAGGTCAGGAGTTCGAGACCAGCCTGGCCAACATGGCAAAACCCCGTCTCTACTAAAAATACAAAAATTAGCCGAGTGTGGTGGCACAGGCCTGTATTCCCAGCTACTCGGGAGGCTGAGGCAGGAGAATCGCTTGAACCGGGGAGGCAGAGGTTGCAGTGAGCCGAGATTGTGCCACTGCACTCCAGCCTTGGTGACAGACTGAGACTCTGTCTCAAAAGAAAAAAAAAAGTCATAGAAAAAAAATAAATGTCATACGACTGGATGCGATTATCAGCAAATATGGGTAGAGCCCTTATTTTGTGCTAAAGTGTTCTAGGCACTACAGCAATGAGTAATACACAAAGAGAAAAATTCACACCCTTATGGATCTTACATTCTAATGGGGAGGGGATAATAAAATAACTAACAAAAATATACAGCGTGTTAGATAGCAAGAGGGAAATACAGGAGAGATGAGGATGAGGTGGGTGGGAAGGTTACAGGATGGCTAGGGAAATCCTCACTGGGAAAATGTTATTTAAGCTTAAACCTTGAAAGAGGTGAGGGCAGCAGCCTTCTGGTATACCTTGGGGACTACCATTCCAGGCAGAGGCGAAAGCAAATGCAGAGGGGCTGAAAAAGGAGCACGTCCAGCCAGTGGAGGGAAAAGCAAGAATAGTGACTGTAGAGGAGAGAGCCGGGGAGGGTGATGGGAAATGAGGACCGAGAGGTTAATGGGAAAGGCGGGGTGAAGAGAAATGAGTGTGACACAGAGCAGCTCTCAGTACGGATTTAAGCTAGGAAGGTGTCCAAACAGGAACTTAAGGCTCTCCTTACGTCAAAGCCGGATGTTAACGCCCAGTCCCCAGGCCCCGCCTCTGCTCGGCAGAAGCTCCGCTCCGGGGCCGGAACTCCAGGGCTAGTGAGCTGGACCGGAAGTAGGTTTCTACCCGACCGCATTTTACGTGGTGCTGCATTTCCGGTAGCGGCGGCGGGAAATCGGCTGTGGGAGAGAGGCTAGGCCTCTGAGGAGGCGAATCCGGCGGGTATCAGAGCCATCAGAACCGCCACCATGGTAAGGAGGGCACAGGCTGGCGGCGCGGGAGCAGAGTCTCATCCCTGTCCATTTCTCCTTGCAGACGGTGGGCAAGAGCAGCAAGATGCTGCAGCATATTGATTACAGGATGAGGTGCATCCTGCAGGACGGCCGGATCTTCATTGGCACCTTCAAGGCTTTTGACAAGCACATGAATTTGATCCTCTGTGACTGTGATGAGTTCAGAAAGATCAAGTGAGGAGTGGACTGTGGGGGGCGGAGACTGGACTTTTTTTGTTCCTTCTAAACCTCTCTTTAGGCCAAAGAACTCCAAACAAGCAGAAAGGGAAGAGAAGCGAGTCCTCGGTCTGGTGCTGCTGCGAGGGGAGAATCTGGTCTCAATGACAGTAGAGGGACCTCCTCCCAAAGATGTAAGTCAGAGCAGGAAGCCTTGTGGAGGAGGTGGGCATCAGAGCATATTTGTTTATTTTTCAGACTGGTATTGCTCGAGTTCCACTTGCTGGAGCTGCCGGGGGCCCAGGGATCGGCAGGGCTGCTGGCAGAGGAATCCCAGCTGGGGTTCCCATGCCCCAGGCTCCTGCAGGACTTGCTGGGCCAGTCCGTGGGGTTGGCGGGCCATCCCAACAGGTGAGGAGTTGGGGAAAGGGTACCACCTCCTGTCTTCTAACTCTTTCTTCTTATGTCCTCTTAGGTGATGACCCCACAAGGAAGAGGTACTGTTGCAGCCGCTGCAGCTGCTGCCACAGCCAGTATTGCCGGGGCTCCAACCCAGTACCCACCTGGCCGTGGGGGTCCTCCCCCACCTATGGGCCGAGGAGCACCCCCTCCAGGTGAGGAGCCCATAAGGAGACCAGTGCTAATTTGAGCTATATTCTTGGGGCTTTTCTCTTGCAGGCATGATGGGCCCACCTCCTGGTATGAGACCTCCTATGGGTCCCCCAATGGGGATCCCCCCTGGAAGAGGGACTCCAATGGGCATGCCCCCTCCGGGAATGCGGCCTCCTCCCCCTGGGATGCGAGGTAAGTGCCTGCAGTGGTGACTTTGGCTTCTTGGCACTGACTAAACTTCTTACTCTTACTTCAGGCCTTCTTTGACCCTTGGCCACAGAGTATGGAAGTAGCTCCGCAGAGGCGTGGGCTCGATTCCTCAGGGCCACGTTACCACAGACCTGTTTGTTTCTTATGCTGTTGTTCGTGGAGTCTCATGGGATTGTCTGGTTTCCCTTACAGGGCCCCCTCCCCCGGGAATGCGCCCACCAAGGCCCTAGACTCATCTTGGCCCTCCTCAGCTCCCTGCCTGTTTCCCGTAAGGCTGTACATAGTCCTTTTATCTCCTTGTGGCCTATGAAACTGGTTTATAATAAACTCTTAAGAGAACATTATAATTGCACCTATGGATCTTTATTTTTAGAAA